CCTGACCTGAGTCAGTAGTCACAGTGTCTGTGTTTGATGCATCCCAATCACAAAGCACAGGTGCACGATTGTTCCTGACCCACCCTGAGCCCAGCAGGGGCAGGTGGCCCTGAGTGGAGGGCCGCGTAGGAGGGGAGGTGCCCTGCATGGACCTGGAAACTAGGAAAAGGCAGAGACAGACCCCCAATTCCAGACCCGCCCTCTCCTCTGCACTCTGCTGCCTTCCTGGATGGGGTCCAGTCACGTTCTGAGCACCCTGACTGCCTCCAGCCTGGGGTGAGGAGGGCATGCAGCGAGTGCCTTGCTCCCAGCTGGGAAGAGCAGAGCCACAGTCCGCTGGCACCTGCCTGGCTGGACCCTCTGGGAGGGGAGCCTTCCTCCGTAATTCAAACACTTAATTAACTTGGGATCTCAGAAATACCGTGTCAGGAGCGATCTGTCGGTGCTTGTGTGAACTGGACCATGTTGTTTTCTGCGGACTGGGGCAGGGTGTGGAGAGAGTTTCAGGAGGCTGGGAGGTTTTTTCCACCGTGTTGTCATTTCTCCGATAATTGAGTTATCTCTCTCGTTTCAGGTGGAGAGAGACTTTGAAAGGGAGTATGGAAAACTTCAGCAGTGAGTGTCAACCCCAGAAAGATGAGGTGGGAGGCAGGGAGGGACAAGGGCCCCCTGCCAGGTCTCACCTGTCTGCCCCGTGCCCTGCCCCGTGAGCACCCTGGAAGCTGAGGGCAGCTCAGGTCACCAGGCTGCTGGAACTGTTCCCTGGCAATGGCCATGTGAGAGTCATTCACTCATAGCCTTTGGGTGTAGTGGCACTTCAGTCAGCGGGAAAAGTCCCCGTGGAGAAGATCCCTTTCTCCTCCTCCTTGGCAGGCCCTCCAGAGCACCTGGGCTTCGCTCAGGTAGGGGGAAGGAAGGGGACCCCAAGCAGCCCGTCCCCTGCCTTGCAGGCTGGAAGAGCAGACCCGGAGGCTGCAGAAAGACATGAAGAAGAGCACCGACGCAGACCTGGGTAGGTGACTTTCCACCCGCACCACTCGCTTGAGCAGGTGGGGCAGAGGTGGGCACCCTCCTCTCTCAGCCCCCCAAGGGCTCTGAAGTTGCTGCGCTCAGAGGACGTGTACCCAGTGTCCTGAGAAGCAGCCTCAGGGCAGTCACTCCTCACCAGTCACATCCCACTTTGCACAGAGCTCGCACTGCCCCACTCTGGATGTGGGTGCTGGGGCAAGGCTCTCCTGGGACTCCAGTCAGGACAGTACAGCAGCTGGTGGAAGCTTCTGGTAGCAGATGCCTCCATTGCCTCAGAATCCTGGCCACCGGCTCAGGCTGTCCAGAGGGAAAGGGAAGCACATTCCTTCCCGCAGAAACGAGACTCCGTGGCCTGCTGGGACAGGCGCTCCAGTGGCAACAAGAATGGAAGCTGTCATGTGTTTAAACAGGAGGTTGGGTTAAAGTGTAAGGCCAGAAATACCCCAGATAATTCTATGATGACAAAGGGCACCGGGAGGTCCTTGGGAAGTGGGGGCCAGCAGGTGCTGGGAAACAGCCAGGGCCCTTGGGGAGGTTTCTTGGCTGGAGAGCTCTTGTTTGAAACAAGGAGGAACCAGGCCTGGGAGCCTAGAGACACAAGCAGGTCGGGAATAAGGGAGCATCCAGAGCCCTTGCTGCAGGCCATGTCCCAGGAAGGAGGCGACGAGCAGCCGGGAGAGATGGAGACCATTCCTTGAGGTTCTTTCTCCAAGGCCTTGACTTTCCCACCCCGGAGCAGCAAGCACTTGACCAAAGGTTGATCAATAGCTTCAGCACTCCCTGCGCAGCTCTGGACAGCTGACTTAGCTCTACCTCAGTTCCGTCACCCGAGAAGCACAGGTAACGCCAATCCGAGTGGCACAGGCTGTTGCTGAAGATGAAGTTGGATGAGCAACGTAAAGCACTGAGAACAGGGCCTGGCACGGGTCAGCTCTCGGGGTGTCCGCTCCTGTCATCACCGTCGTCATGGTCGGCAGCAAGCCTCCCTGACTGGGTGGACTCCTGCAGCTCCTTCCCTGGGTCCAGTGGGGAAGCCGTGTCTATATACCACACTGGGACGAGGACCTGAAAGAGACTTGGGTATGGCCAGGACTGCCCACTTCCTCTCACTCAGCAGATGCTGACCGAGAACCCACGTGCACCAGGCACTCTCAGCACTAGAGACTCAACAGCAAGACAAGATGGGAGCTTACGTTCTAGGAGGAAGACCTGCAAGAGGTCCACAAGCGGATCGGTATATAATGACACGTCGTGGCGTGCAAGGTCAATAAAAATAAGGAGGTGGAGAGTGACAGGGTCAAGGGAGGCCTTCGTGGGGACGTGATCCCTGGGCAGAGTCCTGAAGGAATGAATAACCCACACAGGTAGAGCCAAGGGAAGAGGGCCTGAAACACAGTGGACAGCAAGCGCGGAGGCCCTAAGGTGGTGCACGCTGACCAGAGATGCAGGAGAGGCAGCAGGAGGGTGGAGAAGCCATCTTCAGTCCCCTCGGCCACTCCAGCTGCTGAATAATGCCATGTTATGGCTGTGAAGAAATTTCACCTCCCTGAGCTTTTCTGACCTTGAGATTGGCAGGGCACATGACACACCCATTTTATAAATGGGCATGTCCATTTGATAAAGGAGGAAGAGTTCAGCTCCTCTTCTCCAAGTCCAGGGCCTTGTCTCCACAGCGAAGCCTCCCCATGCCCCACTCATTCCTTTGCCCACCCCCGTGCCCGCCACCAAACTAGAAGGTGACCGAAACAGCCCCCACTCCGGAACCGTTGCCCATCCACTCTTTGCTTGGCTGTCTGTGAGCCTAGTGCAAATGGGGCGGCCTCACTGTCTCCTGACACCATTCAAAGGGCCACAGGGCAGTGGGCACCTACGGGTGGGACTTGAGGACCAGTGTGCTCCTACTTGGTACTGCAGTTACGAGGAAAACCCTTGAAATGTCCCAATAGAGGCAGTGATTTGAATTTGTTCCCATTTTATGCCAGCTCCTAAGCCTCAGCCAGTTACTGATGTGTAAACACACCTTTCCTACAAAGCACTGATCACAAAAGGAAAGCGTTCCTTCCCTGGGAGCCGCCGTCACCACCACCATGCCCGGGTGAGCGCTGACTGCCTGTGCAGGGACTGTGGTAGAAGGTTCACCGAGCTTTGGCTTCCCACAGCCATGTCAAAATCTGCCGTGAAGATATCCTTGGACTTACTCTCCAATCCCCTCTGTGAGCAAGACCAGGACCTTCTGAACATGGTGACGGCCCTGGACACGGCCATGAAGCGGATGGATGCCTTCAATCAGGAAAAGGTGACTAGGTCTTGGTGTGGGGTGGGCAAGCAAGTTTTAATGTCTTTGGGTTTTTCTTTGACAGGTGAACCAGATCCAGAAGACTGTGATCGAGCCCTTAAAAAAGTGAGTAAATGTCACCTGGGGGCCTCGGGGCAACGGGCCCATCTCCAGCCAGCTTGTCCCACAGGTTCGGCAGTGTCTTCCCGAGCCTCAACATGGCTGTGAAGAGGCGGGAACAGGCCTTGCAGGACTACAGGAGGCTGCAGGCCAAGGTGGAGAAGTATGAGGAAAAGGAGAAGACGGGGCCAGTGCTGGCCAAGCTCCACCAGGTACCAGGGGAGACAGGTGGGCAGGGGCTAGAGAGAGTTTTGACACCCAGGTCTTGTTCCCTAGGCACGAGAGGAGCTGCGGCCTGTGCGGGAGGACTTTGAAGCCAAGAACAGGCAGCTGCTGGAGGAGATGCCGCGCTTCTACGGCAGCCGCCTCGACTACTTCCAGCCCAGCTTTGAGTCCCTCATCCGAGCTCAGGTGAGGCCGCCAGGTGCTCTTCCCCTGGGCTTCAGCACGTGCCAACCCCTGTCGCCTCCCCCAGGTTGTGTACTACTCGGAAATGCACAAGATCTTTGGAGACCTGTCCCATCAGCTTGACCAGCCAGGCCACTCCGATGAGCAGCGGGAGCGGGAGAACGAGGCCAAACTCAGTGAGCTCCGGGCCCTCTCCATTGTGGCCGATGACTGAATCCCCGTCACTCTTGGAGGACTCCTGTGACGTGGTCAGCCTCATTCATCCTTGCCCTTCTCAGGGCTAGCTGCTCCTCTCACAGGCTGGGGACAGAGGTGGCCCTGGTTCACTTGCCGGCCCTTTGCAATGAATGACTCTTCCTGAGCCTGGCACCAGGAGCCCTAGGCAGGCCGCCGTCTCCCCACTCACAGCCCCAGCAGGTAAGCAGTGTAGACAAACCCTTGGGGCTTTTTTATTTGGAGAACCGTCCAGCATGCATCCTGGCCCACGGCCTGAGCAAGCTGCAGCCCTTCTGAGGCCATGGGCTTCGTTGGCTAAGTTGGGGGTCTTAGCCTTGCATGCGTTGTGGGCATCAAATCTACCTCCAAAAGACCCATCCTGGGGAGCCCTCTGGCCCCTCGTTGCCTTTTCACTTCAAAACCTCTTTTTTCTGGGAGAGGCCCTGAACCCTGTGCGGGAGAGCTGGTCCTCCAGCCCTGGCAGGCCCTCAGCCAGCTTCCCAGCAAGACAAAGGGCACCCTTGTGGCTTTGGGACCTAAGTGGTTGGGGTTCCCGAGGTCACTGAGGACTGGTACCTCGGGAACGCAAGCTGTCAGTGGAACTGTCCCACAAGAATTCACAGGTCTCAAAGCAGGAACAGTGGGTTTGTGTCTCACCTGAGTATCTGGAATTTTATTTTTTCAAGTAAAATTTTCAATGAAACGTCCACATAGTATTGTGCTGTAACTTAGGCGAGCAGAGGAAACCCCTTCCTGGGCCTGCTGCCCTCCACGGAGCAGCAGCACCCTCCAGCAGGCAGCCCAGCATGCCAGGGGTGTGTGCGCACCTCCCCGGCCCTGGCCCACCTTCTGGAGCGAACTGCACCGTGGTCCAGCAGAGGCGCTGGGTGGGAGGGCACGCGGGCAAGCCTAGGAGAGTAGGAAGAGCTGTGGAGGACACACTCTCAGTTTGTTTTTGACTTTGGTTTATTTAAAAAACAAGCCAAAAAAAAAAAAAAAAAACCCCAACTTTATATACAAAGTCAAACTGAAAC